TGCTCCCTGTCGATGCCGTGGCTGGACAAATGCCGCTCTCAACTGCTACAGACCAAAGTCTACGCTTTAAAGATAGAGAAGCCATTCTGTCAAAGTGAAAACAGAAGCGGTAGGTAGGAAGCCGCCCCCCTTTCTTTCAAGCACAGAGACCCAGAGAGACGCCCAGGAGCTCCCGAAAAAAACGTTGCTGATTAGAGCTGCCGGGTCAGAAACAGCTGTGAGACACTAAAGTCCCCACTGGTAAGCGCCCCAGCTCCACCTCGGCCCCTATCCCCAAGGTTGGGTATTGGTTAAAGGGGGGAAGGGAATACCTCCACTAACAACCGCTACAACCGCCTCCTGCCAAGTCCCCGCTCGGGCCCACTAAACTCACAGCCTGAAGAATCCCACACTCACTGGAAAGTGGGGCCCGGTCCTGGTCCCGGTCCGGCTCCCGGAATTCGGCGGGTCTCCCAGGGTTTGGGGGGAGGTGGCGGCTGGGACGCCATCTCCTCCGCCTCCTCTCGGCTCCCGCTCCTACCCCTGACTGTCCAGGCCCGCGTAGACCAGCACCTGGAGCGTAAGACACAACGGGCAGAACACCGAGCCGTCCACCCCGCCCACCCTTGCAGTCAGGACAAGGCTTGAGTTACTTTGCCAGCTGAATCCATACAGCGGGAGGATGCCACTAATTTGTAGGAAGAAACACGCTCTTTGTATTTGCCCCAGAAAGAGCTGCCTTTCTAAACCTCAGGGTAAAGGCTCATCGATATTTCTGGTAGCGGCTACAACTCCCTAGACGTCGGAGTCCCACCGAGGCTTTTCTGGGAGTGGACCAGTCGGGCTGGGAGTAAAGCCGCACGCACTCCTTCGCTCGTGGGGGAGGTAGGGTGAGGTGGCAAACCAGGCAGTTTTTCGGATTTCCTCTACAAACAAGAAGGGAGAAGCTCACTTAGTCCTAGCGAGAGCGGGCTGGTACTTTTGTTCTAAAACGCACGTTTCCTCGGGGAACAGAATTGCTAGACGCAATAGGTGCGTTGTCTTTAGTCTTCCCTCTTCCCTTCGAGGGCCGGAAGGGGTTAAATCTCAGGCTCCGGCGTCTGGGGAGAAGGTGAGGCGGGTAGGTAAGAGGTGAAGGAGTGCAGACTGGGTGCAAAAGAGGTGTGGCGGGAGAGAGTTCGTTTCTCTCCTGCTGGAGCGGCTTTGTTAGCAAAGGAGGGGTGAGTGGGAAGTTTGTTGCACCTGACCGAAGGGGGAAGGGCTTGCTTGGCGAAAACTGAGGCTTGAGGTTAGATCTCGGGATGAACTTTTCAAGAGTCCACAGTAGATTCCAGAGCTGAATGTTTCAGAAGCCCAGTGAAGTGTGATCACCTCTTTCTCCGTAAATCCACACCCCCAGCCCCACGCCGCGTTACGAATGACACCCTTCGGTAGGGAAATGAGTTTTAAAAGATCTTAGGATCTGCTCATTAGTTTTACTTCTTTTCTTTCTAGTTATAATTATTCAATATGTTCCCACTGACTGAGGAAAACAAGCATGTGGCCCAGTTGTTGCTCAATACTGGTACTTGTCCAAGATGTATCTTCAGATTCTGTGGTGTGGATTTTCATGCACCTTACAAACTTCCATACAAGGTATTTTCTTTTCTTTTTTTTTTTTTTTCAAAGGTCATTACTTTTTCTTTCATTAACTTTCCAGGAGTTGCTCAATGAACTACAGAAATTTCTGGAAACTGAAAAAGATGAATTAATTTTGGAAGTTATGAACCCACCTCCCAAGAAAATTCGACTGCAAGAACTGGAAGATAGTATTGATAATCTAAGTCAAAATGGAGAGGGAAGGATCTCTGTTAGTCATGTTGGAAGCACTGCTTCCAAGAACTCAAATTTAAATGTATGTAATGTATGCCTAGGAATTCTTCAAGAATTCTGTGAGAAAGATTTCATTAAAAAGGTAAATAACCTGTTTTTCATTATAGGTGCAATTGGGAATTTACATAATTGTAATGCTTTTTCAGGTGTGCCAAAAGGTTGAGGCCTCTGGGTTTGAATTCACCAGCTTGGTATTTTCAGTCTCCTTCCCACCACAACTATCTGTAAGAGAGGTAAGGTCATTTGCATGCATAAAACTGTATGTTCTCTTTCTGGGTGTGACTAAATTGCCTACAGCATGCTGCATGGTTGCTGGTAAAACAGGAAATGGGGTAAGTAATTTAGGTAGGGAATTTTTACTACCCATGTCAGTGAATTAATTTTTATGTTATTCAGAAAGCAGAGTCTGTCGCTGGGAAGAGATGATATAGTTCAGCTAAAAGAAGCCTACAAATGGATAACTCACCCCCTGTTTTCAGAGGAACTGGGTGTTCCCATTGATGGAAAGGTATTGGGTCAACAGCATTGTTAATTTTATTCGCTCATTTTTAAACTGTCTTTATAATTTTTAGAGCTTGTTTGAAGTGAGTGTGGTCTTTGCTCACCCAGAAACAGTTGAGGATTGCCACTTCCTGTAAGTTGCCATGTAAACAACGTCAATGGTGTAACCTTTTATATTAACTTGAATTTTATTTTAGAGCTGCGATATGCCCAGATTGTTTTAAGCCAGCCAAAAACAAACAGGTAAGGAAAGGTTCCCGCTTCTTAGTCTTGAGAATGTCTTTTCTTCTCATTTTACCCTATATAGTCTGTATTCACTAGAATGGCAGTTATGAAAGCCTTGAATAAGATAAAGGAAGAGGATTTCCTTAAGTAAGTAGAAGTTTAGAAACAAAGAAGCATCGAAAATAGCTATAAAATTTATTTTGTTTTGCAGGCAGTTTCCTTGTCCTCCAAACTCACCAAAGGCTGTATGCGCTGTTCTTGAAATTGAATGTGCTCATGGTGCTGTTTTTGTGGCTGGTAAAATATTTAGTCTAGAATATACATACACTCCATCCAGGCTATCTGATTATTTCTTTCTCAGGGAGATATAATAAATACTCCAGGAATCTACCACAAACTCCTTGGATAATTGATGGAGAAAGGAAGCTGGAATCTTCAGTGGAAGAATTAATTTCAGATCATCTGTTGGCAGTATTTAAAGCAGAGAGTAAGTGTTACGATCTTCATACTTTTCTTTCTCTAATTTTTTTTTCTTTATCTGCTTTTCAAAGGTTTTAATTTTTCATCCTCTGGAAGAGAAGATGTAGATGTGAGAACATTAGGAAATGGTAAGACTGCAACAGCATCACCTGATTAGAACTTTCTGTTTCATGACGGGGTGTGTGCTGCCAGGAAGGCCCTTTGCAATTGAGCTGGTGAATCCTCATAGAGTACATTTCACTTCACAAGAAATTAAGGAACTTCAGCAGGTAAACCACTTCATGCCATGGAAATCGTCATGTGCTAATTGTTTTTCTTTTTCTGCTACTACAGAAAATTAATAACTCATCTAACAAAATCCAAGTACGTGACTTGCAGCTTGTCACAAGGTAAGAGTAGGCTCATTGGAGATGATTTCAAATGGACAAACTTCTAAAAATTGTTTTTGTTTAGAGAGGCAATAGGACATATGAAAGAAGGTGAAGAAGAAAAGACAAAGACCTACAGTGCCTTAATTTGGACAAATAAAGCGATACAGAAGAAAGACATTGAATTCCTAAATGACATAAAGGTAGTTTAAGTGTGCTTATTCTTTTTATTTCAACTCTGGGACTGTGTGTCATATTCTCCCCTAGGACTTAAAAATCGACCAGAAAACACCTTTGCGCGTCCTTCACCGAAGGCCCCTGGCTGTGCGAGCTCGCGTCATTCACTTCATGGAGACACAGTACGTGGATGAGCACCACTTCCGCCTCCACTTGAAAACTCAGGCTGGCACGTATCCTTCCACCTGCTGCACTGCCGCCATCGCTGTCTTCATTTTTTCCTTAAACAAACCCCAGCTACATTAAAGAGTTTGTACATGGAGACTTCGGGAGAACCAAGCCAAACATTGGGTCCCTGATGAATGTGACTGCAGACATTCTGGAGCTGGATGTTGAGGTAAACCATTTTGTTGTGGAATGCACATTGGCTCTGTTTTAATGACTTCTTTTCTCCCTTCTAGTCTGTAGATGTTGACTGGCCACCTGCTCTGGATGACTAGCTTTCAAATTTGGAGACAAAGAGTATGGTTTTCCTGGCATGATGTGGACATCCATGGAGCACATGCCGTAAAATGGCTGTTTACCCACCATAACGGTGTCTTGAAAACTATTTGGATCATGTTGATCTATATAATTGTTAATTTGTTGTAACATCTCAGGATCTATATATGTGTATATTTTGTGTTAAATTGTTCCAAGGATGTCTTAGGATTTTTCTCATTCCCTCTTTCACCCCCACAAACCAAACTATGAATAATGAAATAATTCTCCTTAATTCTTTCATTTAGAGAGGTGCACAAACAGGACACATTCTCTGTTAACCTAAGAAGCTGTAATTTCAGCAAGATTTCCCTCCACAAGAGATATACCACCTTTAAAATCATGTTCTAATTTTTGTAAATTATCTGAATAAAAGTTATATCTAGATTTATGCAGCATAATATCCTATAATAGTCTAAGATTGCAAATGCAAATCTGACATCATTATTTTCCCCAGGAAGCCTCAAACAAGCTATTACCAATGAAGTTCTTTTGGCTGTGATTTGTCATAAATCTTAACCAAACTATGAATAATGAAATAATTCTCATTAATACTTTCATTAAGAAAGAATTTTGACAATCTAAAATTGTCAATATAGGTTTCCTGTGGAGGGAAAGTAAAACCGTAGGAGCCAAGGCATGCCATGGTAGGAGCCTTTCATAAATCTTTTAAATAAGGAGAAACAAGTGCCTTTAATAACTTCAATCCCAGGGTTAAGAATTTGAAAAATTGAGATTGCTAAACAAAGACGAACTGGTATTATTTCAGAATGCTTCAATATATTATCCAATTATAAACATTTTAATAATACCTTATTAAAGTAGATAGGATATTGTCTCCATTTTATAAATATGGAAACCAAAGACTAGAAGTTAAATGACTTATCCAAAATTGTTAGCTACTTCTATATTGAGGACTAGAACTGAAGTTTCTTGGTTTCTAGGGTCTTTCTAATAAGCCCTATTACTGAGCACCTGTTTGTGTGAAGGGGCAGCTATGGATGCCATTTAAACTCATGTAACTGATAATTAACTTTTGGAATGTAGTTACCAAATCAAAGAGCTTACCAAAAAATAGCCCAAGACTATTTAATACAATCTTATATAGTTACCATTTGTTATTAAGTTAAACCTCAGTTGGTATTATGAAGAGGAAAAACATTAAGCTAAACCTAAAAAAAATGAATGGGTCATTTAAGTTTCAGAAAGGAGCCTCATTACAATTTCAGATTTGAGTATAATTTCCATCACCCTAATTCAACTATTTGAGCTTTTTTTAAGAATACATGTGACTTGACTAGTATTAGATTACTAACCATTTCCCATCTCTATATTAAACATAAATCACAGATACCAAGATTCACTTTAGATATGAGGAAAATGGTTTTAATGGACACAAAGGAGTCAGCCACGTTGGAACCAACATAGTTTCATACCACGTTGAAACCATGTGTTTGATATGCAAATAACAGCAAATAATTTTTTCACTCTTGTCAATGCCAATGCATTGAAAGGCCCAGAAAATGAGAAAAGGATAACAAACTTTTGATAAAAAGGTAAGAATTTCTGTGTGGATGTTCCTCAGTTTCTGGGAAAATTTTGCTACAAAAGAGATTTAAATAATTTAGGAGGCAGTCTTTTGCATGGTATTTTTGGCTTACCTTTGAATCTAGTGGACCTGTAATATGTAAGAATGAAGAATGTGCTTAGCAAACTGAAATGAGAAGATTTCTATTTCTTAAATTTCTATTCCTGAGATTATATAAAATTTCACGCAAAGAGTAAGCATTAGCTTTAAATACTTCTTCCAAATGTTCCTAGAATTTTGAGACAAAGATTGTTAAAAATTAATGTATGTCTTTGTTTTAGGCAGAACTGGAAATATTAAGTAGTGAGAGTACTATAGTTTCCCTTTTGCCTACATAAAAGCATTTTAAAATTAGTTTTATGATTTCTTTGTAAGCTTTATTTAAATTCAAAGTCTTTTTCATAACACTTAAGAGAAAGAGCCCTTTGTACTTCTTAGTATCTCTTATATAGTCCCAAATATAGTCTGTGGTTTATTTTAGGAAAAACATCAACTCTGAATACCTGGAAAAGTCAAAAGAAAATAAAGTTGGTAAAATGAAAAATGTCCAAGTAAGAAAACCGGTTACATTTGCAA